TTCCTCCACAAGAACTCTGAAGGTCACCAGCCAGCTTGAGTCCTCCGAAGGTGCTGTGGCTCAACCAGCAGCCTGTGTAGCAGAGAGCACAAGACCTGGGACTCGAACTCAGTCCCACCTTCAAGAGGGATCTCCACCACTTTCTGAGCCTCAGTTTTCACATCTTTGGTTAGGGGCAGGTGGGAAGTTGCCATATTTACCTTGTTGGGCTCTTTGGAAAAATTAAATGAAATGTTAATGTATGTTACACAACGGGCTCATAGGAGGGATTCAAAAGCTGCTAGTTCTTTTTCTCCTTTTCCTGAAAACGGTATTAAAGAGTACTGTAGAGACACTGGAGAATTCCTGCTTCATATGAGATGTCCTTGGTCTCTCCCGGGGAATTTGAAGACCCAGAGACTCGCAGCTCCCCGTGAGCCTCCCCGCTGACGCCTTACCTCCCCCTCTCCACCATCCCCTGCCATCCCGGTGTACGCCACCCCCAAAAAAACTTTCAGCCAGCTCCTCGGTGAGGGTCGTTCCAAATCGTGGCCGACAGTAGCGGGCTGCACCCTCCTTAGATCGCGTCGTGGCCAGCCTCAGCTGCAGAACCCCGCCGGGCGCCCGGGAGCCCTGTCCCGCCGCGGCGGCCTCAGAGTCCGGGCACTTGGGGATTCTCTGAGGGTGCAGCCCTCCTGGGCCCCTCCGACTGCGGAGCTGCCGACCGCAATGCAGATGCGGGCCCTCCAGCCCTTCTCGCGCCGCCTTCCTCCCGCCAGCCCCGGAGCTGCCGGGTCCGCGCCGCCCCGGGGAGCGCTCCTCTCCCGCCCTGAGCGCAGGCCGGCTTCCCCATCGGCGCGCCGGTCCGGAGCCAGGGTCCAGCGCGCTCCAGACGCCTCTGCCTTCCCCTCCCCCTGTCGGCCGCCCCTCGGTCCCTGGGGGTGGGGTTTCCCTTTGCGCTCGCCCCCTCCCGCCCCCACCCCTCACGGGCCCTCCCCTCCCCCGCCCGTCCCTATGTATGTGTCACAGCGCGCCATGCCCGCCCGCCCGCCCACCTACCTCCCCGCCGCTCCAGAGGGGGCTCGCAGAGCTGAGGACGCGCGCAGCGCTGCTCAAGGTCTCTCTCTCTCAGCACCCTCGCCGGCCGGCGTCTGACGCGGGTGCCAGGGTCTCCGGGCACCTTTCAGTGTCCATTCCCTCAGCCAGCCAGGACTCCGCAACCCAGCAGTTGCCGCTGCGGCCACAGCCCGAGGGGACCTGCGGACAGGACGCCGGCAGGAGGAGGGGTGCGCAGCGCCCGCGCAGAGCGTCTCCCTCGCTACGCAGCGAGACCCGGGCCTCCCGGCCCCAGGAGCCCCCAGCTGCCTCGCCAGGTGTGTGGGACTGAAGTTCTTGGAGAAGGGAGTCCAACTCTTCAAGGTAACTGTCTCCTTCCCTCCAGAGCGAGGCTCTCTAAATAACGCCTCTGCCTCCCCTCTTCCAGGTGAACTATGACCACTTTACTCTGGGTTTTCGTGACTCTGAGGGTCATCACTGCAGCTGTCACTGTAGAAACTTCAGGTGAGGACATTCCTATACATGTTTCACGTATTGGTCTCTCTTCTACCCCACCTCTCCCACACAGACCATGACAACTCGCTGAGTGTCAGCATCCCCCAACCGTCCCCGCTGAGGGTCCTCCTGGGGACCTCCCTCACCATCCCCTGCTATTTCATCGACCCCATGCACCCTGTGACCACCGCCCCTTCTACCGCCCCACTGGCCCCAAGAATCAAGTGGAGCCGTGTGTCCAAGGAGAAGGAGGTAGTGCTGCTGGTGGCCACTGAAGGGCGCGTGCGGGTCAACAGTGCCTATCAGGACAAGGTCTCACTGCCCAACTACCCGGCCATCCCCAGTGACGCCACCTTGGAAGTCCAGAGCCTGCGCTCCAATGACTCTGGGGTCTACCGCTGCGAGGTGATGCATGGCATCGAGGACAGCGAGGCCACCCTGGAAGTCGTGGTGAAAGGTGAGAGCCTCCCACAGGGACAGACGCTGCTTCTTCCGCTTGTGGGCGTGTATGTGTCTTGCAGGCATCGTGTTCCATTACAGAGCCATCTCTACACGCTACACCCTCGACTTTGACAGGGCGCAGCGGGCCTGCCTGCAGAACAGTGCCATCATTGCCACGCCTGAGCAGCTGCAGGCCGCCTACGAAGACGGCTTCCACCAGTGTGACGCCGGCTGGCTGGCTGACCAGACTGTCAGGTGAGCCCTAGCCCATCAGCTAGTGGGGGCCAAGTGTCACACCTCCATTTCGGGTTCCTGGCAGATACCCCATCCACACTCCCCGGGAAGGCTGCTATGGAGACAAGGATGAGTTTCCTGGTGTGAGGACGTATGGCATCCGAGACACCAACGAGACCTATGATGTGTACTGCTTCGCCGAGGAGATGGAGGGTGAGCTGCCCTGCCCACCAGGAGGCACCCAGGACCCTTACCCAGCTGGCTGTGTCCTTCACAGGTGAGGTCTTTTATGCAACATCTCCAGAGAAGTTCACCTTCCAGGAAGCAGCCAATGAGTGCCGGCGGCTGGGTGCCCGGCTGGCCACCACGGGCCAGCTCTACCTGGCCTGGCAGGCTGGCATGGACATGTGCAGCGCCGGCTGGCTGGCCGACCGCAGCGTGCGCTACCCCATCTCCAAGGCCCGGCCCAACTGCGGTGGCAACCTCCTGGGCGTGAGGACCGTCTACGTGCATGCCAACCAGACGGGCTACCCCGACCCCTCATCCCGCTACGACGCCATCTGCTACACAGGTGGGGCACGGCTGGTGGTGGGAAGGGAGTTCGAGGCTAAAGCTTGTCTTTGCCCCTCCCCTAGGTGAAGACTTTGTGGACATCCCAGAAAACTTCTTTGGAGTGGGGGGTGAGGAGGACATCACCGTCCAGACAGTGACCTGGCCTGACATGGAGCTGCCACTGCCTCGAAACATCACTGAGGGTGAAGCCCGAGGCAGCGTGATCCTTACCGTAAAGCCCATCTTCGAGGTCTCCCCCAGTCCCCTGGAACCCGAGGAGCCCTTCACGTTTGCCCCTGAAATAGGGGCCACTGCCTTCGCTGAGGTTGAGAATGAGACTGGAGAGGCCACCAGGCCCTGGGGCTTTCCCACACCTGGCCTGGGCCCTGCCACGGCATTCACCAGTGAGGACCTCGTCGTGCAGGTGACCGCTGTCCCTGGGCAGCCGCATTTGCCAGGGGGTAAGTAGCTGCCCGTGGGTGCATCCAGGGGCCTGAACCTGACCGCTCCCTCCTCCCCACCCAGGGGTCGTCTTCCACTACCGCCCGGGACCCACCCGCTACTCGCTGACCTTTGAGGAGGCACAGCAGGCCTGCCTGCGCACGGGGGCGGTCATTGCCTCGCCGGAGCAGCTCCAGGCCGCCTACGAAGCAGGCTATGAGCAGTGTGACGCCGGCTGGCTGCGGGACCAGACCGTCAGGTGAAGCCATGCTCCTCGCCCAGCCCAAACCCCCTTCATCTTCTCCTCCCACTCTCCTTTGCAGATACCCCATTGTGAGCCCCCGGACCCCATGCGTGGGTGACAAGGACAGCAGCCCAGGGGTCAGGACCTATGGCGTGCGCCCATCAACAGAGACCTACGATGTCTACTGCTTTGTAGACAGACTTGAGGGTACAAGCCACATTCTCACATTTCGGGCCCTAGGTCATATTCTACCCCTTGCCTCTGCCCCCAGGGGAGGTGTTCTTCGCCACACGCCTTGAGCAGTTCACCTTCCAGGAAGCACTGGAGTTCTGTGAATCTCACAATGCTACGCTGGCCACCACGGGCCAGCTCTACGCCGCCTGGAGCCGCGGCCTGGACAAGTGCTATGCCGGCTGGCTGGCCGACGGCAGCCTCCGCTACCCCATCGTCACCCCAAGGCCTGCCTGCGGTGGGGACAAGCCAGGCGTGAGAACGGTCTACCTCTACCCTAACCAGACGGGCCTCCCAGACCCACTGTCCCGGCACCATGCCTTCTGCTTCCGAGGTATGCAGCCTCACTTCGGCTCCAACAGCCCCGGACTCACTCTGACCACCCACATCTCCTTTAGGCATTTCAGCGGTTCCTTCTCCAGGAGAAGAAGAGGGTGGCACACCCACATCACCCTCTGGTGTGGAGGAGTGGATCGTGACCCAAGTGGTTCCTGGTGTGGCTGCTGTCCCCGTAGAAGAGGAGACAACTGCTGTACCCTCAGGGGAGACTACTGCCATCCTAGAGTTCACCACCGAGCCAGAAAACCAGACAGAATGGGAACCAGCCTATACCCCAGTGGGCACATCCCCGCTGCCAGGTTGGTATGGCTTGGGTTCTGGGGCACACCCTCACACTTCATCTTTCTTCCTTCTTTCCTACAGGGATCCTTCCTACTTGGCCTCCCACTGGCGCAGCAACAGAGGAAAGTACAGAAGGCCCTTCTGCAACTGAAGTGCCCTCTGCCTCAGAGGAACCATCCCCCTCAGAGGTGCCATTCCCCTCAGAGGAGCCATCCCCCTCAGAGGAACCATTCCCCTCAGTGAGGCCATTCCCCTCAGTGGAGCTGTTCCCCTCAGAGGAGCCATTCCCCTCCAAGGAGCCATCCCCCTCAGAGGAACCATCAGCCTCGGAAGAGCCGTATACACCTTCACCCCCCGTGCCCAGCTGGACTGAGCTGCCCAGCTCTGGGGAGGAATCTGGGGCCCCTGATGTCAGTGGTGACTTCACAGGCAGTGGAGATGTTTCAGGACACCTTGACTTCAGTGGGCAGCTGTCAGGGGACAGGGCAAGTGGACTGCCCTCTGGAGACCTGGACTCCAGTGGTCTTACTTCCACAGTGGGCTCAGGCCTGCCTGTGGAAAGTGGACTACCCTCAGGGGATGAAGAGAGAATTGAGTGGCCCAGCACTCCTACGGTTGGTGAACTGCCCTCTGGAGCTGAGATCCTAGAGGGCTCTGCCTCTGGAGTTGGGGATCTCAGTGGACTTCCTTCTGGAGAAGTTCTAGAGACCTCTGCCTCTGGAGTAGGAGACCTCAGTGGGCTTCCTTCTGGAGAAGTTCTAGAGACCACTGCCCCTGGAGTAGAGGACATCAGCGGGCTTCCTTCTGGAGAAGTTCTAGAGACCACTGCCCCTGGAGTAGAGGACATCAGCGGGCTTCCTTCTGGAGAAGTTCTAGAGACCACTGCCCCTGGAGTAGAGGACATCAGCGGGCTTCCTTCTGGAGAAGTTCTAGAGACCACTGCCCCTGGAGTAGAGGACATCAGCGGGCTTCCTTCTGGAGAAGTTCTAGAGACCACTGCCCCTGGAGTAGAGGACATCAGCGGGCTTCCTTCTGGAGAAGTTCTAGAGACCACTGCCCCTGGAGTAGAGGACATCAGCGGGCTTCCTTCTGGAGAAGTTCTAGAGACCGCTGCCCCTGGAGTAGAGGACATCAGCGGGCTTCCTTCTGGAGAAGTTCTAGAGACCGCTGCCCCTGGAGTAGAGGACATCAGCGGGCTTCCTTCTGGAGAAGTTCTAGAGACCGCTGCCCCTGGAGTAGAGGACATCAGCGGGCTTCCTTCTGGAGAAGTTCTAGAGACCGCTGCCCCTGGAGTAGAGGACATCAGCGGGCTTCCTTCTGGAGAAGTTCTAGAGACCGCTGCCCCTGGAGTAGAGGACATCAGCGGGCTTCCTTCTGGAGAAGTTCTAGAGACCGCTGCCCCTGGAGTAGAGGACATCAGCGGGCTTCCTTCTGGAGAAGTTCTAGAGACCGCTGCCCCTGGAGTAGAGGACATCAGCGGGCTTCCTTCTGGAGAAGTTCTAGAGACTGCTGCCCCTGGAGTAGAGGACATCAGCGGGCTTCCTTCTGGAGAAGTTCTAGAGACTGCTGCCCCTGGAGTAGAGGACATCAGCGGGCTTCCTTCTGGAGAAGTTCTAGAGACTGCTGCCCCTGGAGTAGAGGACATCAGCGGGCTTCCTTCTGGAGAAGTTCTAGAGACTGCTGCCCCTGGAGTAGAGGACATCAGCGGGCTTCCTTCTGGAGAAGTTCTAGAGACTGCTGCCCCTGGAGTAGAGGACATCAGCGGGCTTCCTTCTGGAGAAGTTCTAGAGACTGCTGCCCCTGGAGTAGAGGACATCAGCGGGCTTCCTTCTGGAGAAGTTCTAGAGACTGCTGCCCCTGGAGTAGAGGACATCAGCGGGCTTCCTTCTGGAGAAGTTCTAGAGACTGCTGCCCCTGGAGTAGAGGACATCAGCGGGCTTCCTTCTGGAGAAGTTCTAGAGACTGCTGCCCCTGGAGTAGAGGACATCAGCGGGCTTCCTTCTGGAGAAGTTCTAGAGACTACTGCCCCTGGAGTAGAGGAGATCAGCGGGCTTCCTTCTGGAGAAGTTCTAGAGACTACTGCCCCTGGAGTAGATGAGATCAGTGGGCTTCCTTCTGGAGAAGTTCTAGAGACTACTGCCCCTGGAGTAGAGGAGATCAGCGGGCTTCCTTCTGGAGAAGTTCTAGAGACTTCTACCTCTGCGGTAGGGGACCTCAGTGGACTTCCTTCTGGAGGAGAAGTTCTAGAGATTTCTGTCTCTGGAGTAGAGGACATCAGTGGGCTTCCTTCTGGAGAGGTTGTAGAGACTTCTGCCTCTGGAATAGAGGATGTCAGTGAACTTCCTTCAGGAGAAGGTCTAGAGACCTCTGCTTCTGGAGTAGAGGACCTCAGCAGGCTCCCTTCTGGAGAAGAAGTTCTAGAGATTTCTGCCTCTGGATTTGGGGACCTCAGTGGACTTCCTTCTGGAGGAGAAGGTCTAGAGACCTCTGCTTCTGAAGTAGGGACTGACCTCAGTGGGCTTCCTTCTGGAAGGGAGGGTCTAGAGACTTCAGCTTCTGGAGCTGAGGACCTCAGTGGGTTGCCTTCTGGAAAAGAAGACTTGGTGGGGTCAGCTTCTGGAGACTTGGACTTGGGCAAACTGCCTTCTGGAACTCTAGGAAGTGGGCAAGCTCCAGAAACAAGTGGTCTTCCCTCTGGATTTAGTGGTGAGTATTCTGGGGTGGACCTTGGAAGTGGCCCACCCTCTGGCCTGCCTGACTTTAGTGGACTTCCATCTGGATTCCCAACTGTTTCCCTAGTGGATTCTACATTGGTGGAAGTGGTCACAGCCTCCACTGCAAGTGAACTGGAAGGGAGGGGAACCATTGGCATCAGTGGTGCAGGAGAAATATCTGGACTGCCCTCCAGTGAGCTGGACATTAGTGGGAGAGCTAGTGGACTCCCTTCAGGAACTGAACTCAGTGGCCAAGCATCTGGGTCTCCTGATGTCAGTGGGGAAATACCTGGACTCTTTGGTGTCAGTGGACAGCCATCAGGGTTTCCTGACACTAGTGGGGAAACATCTGGAGTGACTGAGCTTAGCGGGCTGTCCTCTGGACAACCAGGTATTAGTGGAGAAGCATCTGGAGTTCTTTATGGCACTAGTCAACCCTTTGGCATAACTGATCTGAGTGGAGAAACATCTGGGGTCCCTGATCTCAGTGGGCAGCCTTCAGGGTTACCAGGGTTCAGTGGGGCAACATCAGGAGTCCCTGACCTGGTTTCTGGTACCACGAGTGGCAGCGGTGAATCTTCTGGGATTACATTTGTGGACACCAGTTTGGTTGAAGTGGCCCCTACTACATTTAAAGAAGAAGAAGGCTTAGGGTCTGTGGAACTCAGTGGCCTCCCTTCCGGAGAGGCAGATCTGTCAGGCAAATCTGGGATGGTGGATGTCAGTGGACAGTTTTCTGGAACAGTCGATTCCAGTGGGTTTACATCCCAGACTCCGGAATTCAGTGGCCTACCAAGTGGCATAGCTGAGGTCAGTGGAGAATCCTCCAGAGCTGAGATTGGGAGCAGCCTGCCCTCGGGAGCATATTATGGCAGTGGAACTCCATCTAGTTTCCCCACTGTCTCTCTTGTAGACAGAACTTTGGTGGAATCTGTAACCCAGGCTCCAACAGCCCAAGAGGCAGGAGAAGGGCCTTCTGGCATTTTAGAACTCAGTGGTGCTCATTCTGGAGCACCAGACATGTCTGGGGAGCATTCTGGATTTCTGGACCTAAGTGGGCTGCAGTCCGGGCTGATAGAGCCCAGCGGAGAGCCACCAGGTACTCCATATTTTAGTGGGGATTTTGCCAGCACCACCAATGTAAGTGGAGAATCCTCTGTAGCCATGGGCACCAGTGGAGAGGCCTCAGGACTTCCAGAAGTTACTTTAATCACTTCTGAGTTCGTGGAGGGTGTTACTGAACCAACTATTTCTCAGGAACTAGGCCAAAGGCCCCCTGTGACACACACACCCCAGCTTTTTGAGTCCAGTGGAAAAGTCTCCACAGCTGGGGACATTAGTGGAGCTACCCCAGTGCTCCCTGGGTCTGGAGTAGAAGTATCATCAGTCCCAGAATCTAGCAGTGAGACGTCCGCCTATCCTGAAGCTGGGTTCGGGGCATCTGCCGCCCCTGAGGCCAGCAGAGAAGATTCTGGGTCCCCTGATCTGAGTGAAACCACCTCTGCATTCCACGAAGCTAACCTTGAGAGATCCTCTGGCCTAGGAGTGAGCGGCAGCACTTTGACATTTCAAGAAGGCGAGGCGTCCGCTGCCCCAGAAGTGAGTGGAGAATCCACCACCACCAGTGATGTGGGGACAGAGGCACCAGGCTTGCCTTCAGCCACTCCCACGGCTTCTGGAGACAGGACTGAAATCAGCGGAGACCTGTCTGGTCACACCTCGCAGCTGGGCGTTGTCATCAGCACCAGCATCCCAGAGTCTGAGTGGACCCAGCAGACCCAGCGCCCTGCAGAGACGCATCTAGAAATTGAGTCCTCAAGCCTCCTGTACTCAGGAGAAGAGACTCACACAGTCGAAACAGCCACCTCCCCAACAGATGCTTCCATCCCAGCTTCTCCGGAATGGAAACGTGAATCAGAATCAACTGCTGCAGGTATTGTGATTTTTTCCCCCTTTAAATGTGCTTTGATGCTCAACCTCTCCCCTGGGGGTTGCAGCCCCCGCCAGGTCCTGTGCAGAGGAGCCCTGTGGAGCTGGGACCTGCAAGGAGACAGAGGGACACGTCATATGCCTGTGCCCCCCTGGCTACACTGGCGAGCACTGTAACATAGGTAAGGCCCTCATTGGCCGTGGAGAGTGAGGGGAGTCCTAATGGTGGCCCTTGGTTTCTTGCAGACATTGATGAGTGCCTCTCAAGCCCTTGTCTGAATGGAGCCACCTGCGTGGATGCCATCGACTCTTTCACATGCTTATGCCTTCCCAGCTACGAAGGGGACCTGTGTGAGATTGGTACGGCCGTCTTGGCTTCAGCTAATGTTACTCCCTCCCTTCAAGCCCCTGACCTGTGTTGCAGACCAGGAGGTATGTGAGGAGGGCTGGAACAAGTACCAGGGCCACTGTTACCGCCACTTCCCGGACCGCGAGACCTGGGTGGATGCTGAGCGCCGGTGTCGGGAGCAGCAGTCACACCTGAGCAGCATCGTCACCCCCGAGGAGCAGGAGTTTGTCAACAGTGAGTGCGGCGGGGCCTCTGGAGCCTGAGAGTGTGATGCCTGACACCCTCACCCTTTCCCCAGACAATGCCCAAGACTACCAGTGGATCGGCCTGAACGACAGGACCATCGAAGGGGACTTCCGCTGGTCAGATGGACACCCCATGGTGAGTTCTGCTGTAGGCACAGCTGGTGGCCCTCTCCTTACTCCTTCCCCACTCCCACCCACAGCAATTTGAGAACTGGCGCCCCAACCAGCCTGACAACTTTTTTGCCGCTGGAGAGGACTGTGTGGTGATGATCTGGCACGAGAAGGGCGAGTGGAATGATGTTCCCTGCAATTACCACCTCCCCTTCACGTGTAAAAAGGGCACAGGTAAGCTGGCGCCTGGGAGGGGTCAGGGGAGGGAGACCCTTTATAAAGGGTGTTTGCCCCTCAGTGGCCTGCGGAGAGCCCCCTGTGGTGGAGCATGCCAGGACCTTCGGGCAGAAGAAGGACCGGTATGAGATCAATTCCCTGGTGCGGTACCAGTGCACAGAGGGGTTTGTCCAGCGCCACATGCCCACCATCCGGTGCCAGCCCAGCGGGCACTGGGAGGAGCCTCAGATCACCTGCACAGACCGTGAGCATCACCCCGGCCATCTCGCTGAGCACACTGATATCTTTCCATCTCCCTTTCGTCCTAGCCACCACCTACAAACGCAGACTACAGAAGCGGAGCTCACGGCACCCTCGGAGGAGCCGCCCCAGCACAGCCCACTGAGAAGAGCTTCCAGGACGCACCCAGGACGCTGAGCCCAGGAGCCTGCCAGGCTGACGTGCATCCCACCCAGACGGTGTCCTCTTCTTGTCGCTTTTTGTCATATAAGGAATCCCATTAAAGAAGGAAAAAAATAAATCCCACATTTGTGTATGCACCCACTCACCCCTCCAAATCAGCAAAACCGCATCTAATTTGTCCGCCGAATGCCAAAGCAAAGCAAACTTATTATAACCCTTGGACTGAGTTTAGAGACATTTCTTCAATTTCCCATCGTGCCTTTCCAGGGACCAGTGCAGGGACAGGGGGAGAAGGGGAGGGGTTAAGTTAAATAAAGAAGATTATTTTTGTTTCCTGACTTTATCCAAGAGCAGTGCAATCGTTGGTTATTTCACCTCCAGGGAGAGCTAGGGAGGAGGGAGGAGGGCTCCAAAGGAGCTGGAAGGAGCAGAGGCCTGAGAGCAGGAAGAACTCGGAACCGCAGCTGAATGTATTGGATGAGAAGGAGCCAGGAGGGCTACACCATCTGTATGAGGGAAAAGCCTTGGGGGAGAGGGGTGGGTTCCTGCCTCCTGCCGAGGGTAAGCCGGCAGGAGAGAGCCATCAGAGGGACCTCCGCTGCCTGGGAGTTGGGTTCCCTCCAAGGGTCCCTCTTTCAGTGTCCTCTCTCTCACCTGGGTCTGCCACCCTAACAGGTGGCAACTCGGCAGGGCTGCTGGGGGCACTTCCTGCCCAGTGGGGGGTGCCGCCCAACCTTCTCCCCTCCCCACCCCCGCCCCCGGGACCGTGCAGGCACCAGGGTTCCGTGCACCTATTTATATTTTTGAAAACTGAAGATTATAATATTATAATAATAATAAAGACATTGGAAGAGATCTATCTCTTTTCTTTTCCCTCTTTTAATTTA